TTCTCCATCCCCAAGCCACTTCTCCCAGTCAGCTTTTTGAGGGACAGCCCTCCCTCCCCCATCCCGCCTGTGCTTTATGTCAGAGCCCACTCAGACTGCCCCACCCCTGACCAAAACCTAGGTCTTAAGTGCCCTTAGGTCAGTGCTTCCGGATTCAGAGTGACCAAGGGACTGCATTTTAATTACTTTCAGGGAGCAGAACGATTTCAACCCTGGTCTCCTAGATTATAATCATCCATCCCACAGGCTGTCTGATGGCAAGAATTTTAAGCCCCATTTAAGGTGGACGCTAGAATTATTTCTGGATGGAGCAGAGTAGCACAAGCTGCTGAGCTGCAAATCACCGTGATAGTGGCTGCCCAACCCAGTAACCCACAAGGCTACCACGCCTTGTCAGTGCCACTGTGGTGTGAATTAGACCTTTTTACAGGTTACATCAATGCGGGAGAAGGAAGGGCAATGATGGGCAACAGTGCTGAAATATCTGGTGCTCAGAAACTTCCTTCCTCTTTATTCCTCTGTTAGGTCCCTGGGGAGGGGAACAATGAATGGGAAACCCTAGCACCGCCGTTAGCTAGCTTACAGTGCTATTAGGTTGGTGCAAAAGTAATTGCGGTTTTTTACTTATTAGCAAAACCACAATTACTTTGCACCAACCTAATAGTAGCTGAACAAAAGTGTTTGTTGAACTTAATTGATCTTACAAGACTGTGCCAACATGGAAGAAAAAAAGAAAAGAGCCCATCTTGGAATCAGACCTATCTTTGCTCAAAGTAAGACTCTAGAATGTACCATCTGTGCAACTTGAGGCAAGTTATTTCACCTGTCTGGGTCTCGGTTTTGCCATGAATATGAAAGCTAGTCGTGTCACTCTAGGAGAAGCGGTTTGTGTTGGTGGCAGGTGCGCCCCCTCCCAATAGGTGACAAGAACACGCACTCTCCCGTTCCTGCGTTACCTCCCCCAGGCCGCGCGGTGGCGCTGCGTCTCTGCAGCGGCCCGGGTCTCTCTAGGGCGCTCGGGCGCGCTGGCCCCTGGGGACGCCGAGGGCGGCTGCGACGCGCCGAGAGGCCGCGGTGAGTGCAGCAGCACTGGGGGGGTGGTCGTCCTGATTCCCGGCCCTGCCCGTCTCTCTTACAGGCTCTCCCACCTGTCACCCTGGCCCTTCTCTGCTTGGATGGTGTCTTCCTCTCCTCAGCCGAGAATGACTTCGTCCACCGGATCCAGGAGGAACTGGACCGCTTTCTGCTGCAGAAGCAGCTGTCAAAGTAGGCTCATGTGAGGGGCGAGGGTGCCGCCTCCTGCTCAGCACTTCTTCCCCTCCCTCCCCAGGGTTCTTCTTTTCCCCCCACTCTCCAGTCGCCTCCGGTACCTGATCCATAGAACAGCAGAGAATTTTGATCTCTTGAGCAGCTTCTCCGTTGGGGAGGGCTGGAAGAGGAGGACGGTCATCTGTCACCAGGACATCAGGTGTGTAGCCTCCCACCTTGAAGTGCCTGCAGACTCTGATTACCTCCTCCCATTCCTGCTCCAGGGTACCCAGTTCGGATGGCCTCTCTGGCCCCTGCCGCGCTCCTGCCTCCTGCCCCAGCAGGTACCACGGTCCTCGGCCCATCTCCAACCAAGGAGCAGCTGCGGTTCCCCGAGGTGCCCGGGCTGGCCGGTGGTATCGTGGACGCAAGCCTGACCAGCCTTTGTATGTGCCCCGGGTGCTGCGCAGGCAGGAAGAATGGGGGCTGACCTCTACCTCGGTGCTCAAGAGAGAGGCCCCAGCTGGCAGGGACCCAGAAGAGCCTGGAGATGTTGGTGCTGGAGACCCCAACTCTGATCAGGGACTCCCTGTGCTGATGACTCAGGGAACAGAGGACCTAAAGGGCCCAGGACAAAGGTGTGAGAATGAGCCACTGCTGGACCCTGTTGGCCCTGAGCCTCTGGGGCCTGAGAGTCAGTCAGGGAAGGGAGACATGGTGGAGATGGCCACACGGTTTGGGTCCACCCTGCAGCTAGACCTGGAAAAGGGGAAGGAGAGTCTGTTGGAGAAGAGGCTGGTGGCAGAGGAGGAAGAGGACGAAGAGGAGGTGGAAGAGGATGGCCCCAGCAGCTGCTCGGAGGACGATTACAGTGAGCTGCTGCAGGAGGTGATGAGGCTCTTGAGCCCGAAAAGGGAGGGGCTCCCCTTGCTAAGGGTCCGATCTCTCCTAGATCACAGACAACCTGACGAAGAAGGAGATTCAGATAGAGAAGATCCATTTGGACACATCCTCCTTCGTGGAGGAGCTGCCTGGAGAGAAGGACCTTGCCCACGTGGTAGAGATCTATGACTTTGAACCAGCGCTCAAGACGGAGGACCTGCTGGCAACGTTTTCTGAGTTCCAGTGAGTGGTGGCTGGGGAGGTGCTGCCTTCAGCTGAATGTGCTGTCTCCTCTCTCGCCGCACAGAGAGAAGGGGTTCAGGATTCAGTGGGTGGATGATACTCACGCACTCGGCATCTTTCCCTGCCTGGCCTCAGGTAAGGCACCCCCAGTGGGCCCAGCCCTTGCTGGAGTGGCTCCACGCCTGCTTTCTTTCCACAGCTGCGGAAGCCCTGACCCGGGAGTTCTCGGTGCTCAAGATCCGGCCCCTCACACAGGGAACCAAGCAGTCAAAGCTCAAAGCCTTGCAGAGGCCAAGTAAGGAAAGCGCATGTCCCTGAATAGGGAGGTTTAGGTCCCCACTGTGGGGCTTTCCTTCTAGAACTCCTGCGTCTGGTGAAGGAGAGGCCACAGACAAATGCGACTGTGGCCCGGCGGCTGGTGGCCCGGGCCCTGGGACTCCAACACAAAAAGAAAGAGCGGCCTGCTGTCCGGGGTCCGCTGCCGCCCTGAGGCCTGGAGACCCAACTGGCCTGGATCTGCGTCCCGACGTAGCTGGCGCCCCCAACACCATAAGCCTTCACAGACGCCAGAGCAGCCCCGCACCACCCTCGAGCTTCACCATGGGGTGTGGTGGGCTTTAGTTTAGTCCCAGAAATGGAGAAAAAATAAAAACTCACGTTGTTCTAATGTGATCACTTTGAAATGTGGTCTGTAGGGGACGCTA